TACTGGCTCGCGCCAGCGGAGAGAAAGGCGTGAGCAGCCTCGCTGATACCTGCGAAGCCGCTATAGTGGGACCCAGGCTCGTAGTGCCTCCGGCCGGAGGACACATCGTAGACACGGCCGAGCAACGCCAAGTACAGGCCCGGGTCCCCTGGGCCGCCGCGGTAGCGAGACAGCTCCTCCGGTATGAAAAGGCGAAAGCCAGCGCGGGGACCCCACCAGCCCATAAGCCGTGCTGCCATTACCGCTGCTGCGGCTACAGCCAGGCCCAACAAAAGCCCACGGCCTCCGCACCTCAACATCTATATAGGCCCACCCGCTCCGCACTTCCGAGGTTGCCGCCTCTATCTACAGCTAAGATGGCCGAGACGCCGAGCGTGACGTCATCGGCGCGCGCGCTCTCGCTCTCTCTCTCGCGCGCTAGTGCTCGCGCTCCCTCCCTTAGTCTCTCTCGTTTTATCTGTATTCCTGGCACTGGCGAAAAGCTCGCTGTCTGCGACTTTTTCCAGGTACTTTTTTTTTTTTTTTCTGAGACAGAGTTTTAGCTCTTGTTGTCCAGGCTGGAGTGCACTGGCGGAATCTCGGCTCACTGCAACCTCCGCCTCCCGGGTTCAAGCGATTCTCCTGCCTCAGCCTCCCAAGTAGCTGGGATTACAGGCACGCGCCCCCACGTCCGGCTAATATTTTGTATTTAGTAGAGACAGGGTTTCACCACGTTGGTCAGGCTGGTCTCGAACTCCTGACCTCAGGTGATCCACCCGTCTCGGCCTCCCAAAGTGCTGGGATTACAGGCGTGAGCCACCGCGCCTGGCCCTTCTCGTACTTCTTGGCTTGCAGGTTGTCAGCCCCAACAAAGATGGCGGCAGCGGAGGCTACGGAATGACGTAGATACTGAGACAGACTCGTCCTCTGGGAAATCAAGGTTGCACCCTTTGAGGCGGCGCTCCCCGCCTAGCTGTCGTGAGTTGGTAGAGGCCGCCTATCTACGTGACGGCGCCTTTGCGACAGCGGTCGTCGCTTGACGGCCAGGAAGCCGGAAGCCGCAGGGGCCGCCGTCGTCTCCTCCGCGTCCCCGCCCGCCAGCTGCTGTCGGAGGTTGACAGGTCGAGGCGGGGAGGCGGCGGCGGCGGCTGCAGAGCCAGGCGCCCAAGACGGAGACCCCATGGGGAACGCTCCGAGTCACAGCAGTGAAGACGAAGCGGCAGCTGCCGGTGGCGAGGGCTGGGGCCCACACCAGGACTGGGCCGCGGTCTCGGGCACGACCCCCGGCCCGGGCGTCGCGGCTCCAGCGCTACCACCCGCCGCGGCGCTGCTGGAGCCGGCCAGGCTGCGAGAGGCTGCTGCAGCGTTGCTGCCCACACCCCCCTGCGAGTCGCTGGTGTCGAGGCATCGCGGCGCGTTGTTTCGCTGGCTGGAAGAGCGGCTGGGCCGCGGCGAAGAGTCTGTCACTCTGGAGCAGTTCCGGGAGCTGCTGGAGGCTCGCGGCGCCGGCTGCTCTAGCGAGCAGTTCGAGGAGGTCAGGGCCGGCAGGCGACTGCGGGGATGGGGGCCCTGATTTTCTTGCATCTCTTATCTTGTAGGCCTTTGCCCAGTTTGATGCTGAGGGTGATGGGACAGTTGATGCCGAGAACATGTTGGAGGCCCTCAAGAATTCCAGTGGAGCTAATCTTCAGGGGGAGCTGAGCCACATCATCAGACAACTACAGGCCTGCTCTCTGGTTCCAGGTGAGGCTTCCATCTAGGTGCTGTCTTAGAACCAAAACACCAAAAATGGATTTCATCTGTTTAGGTTTCACAGACATATTTTCAGAGTCGAAGGAGGGCCTTGATATTCACTCGTCAATGATACTGCGCTTCCTGCACCGCAATCGGCTCTCCAGCGCGGTGATGCCCTACCCGATGCTGGAGCACTGCAATAACATGTGCACCATGCGGTCTTCCGTCCTGAAGGAGTCTCTGGATCAGCTGGTACAAAAGGAAAAGGGTATGTGTGTGTGGGGGTTCTCCTGAAAATACTGTCATATAATCAACTCTGGTTTCCCCTACAGAAAGCCCTGGAGATCTAACTAGAAGTCCAGAGATGGATAAACTCAAGTCAGTAGCAAAGTGCTATGCTTATATAGAAACATCCTCCAACTCGGCAGACATTGACAAGATGACAAATGGAGAAACCTCATCCTACTGGCAGTCAGATGGCAGTGCCTGTTCACACTGGATTCGGTGGGTGGTATATAATACTTTTTTGTTTTTTACATTTGTAATTTCTGCTTTTTGTGTTTTCCAGTTTAAAAATGAAGCCAGATGTTGTGCTTAGGCACCTGTCCATTGCAGTGGCTGCCACTGACCAGAGCTACATGCCACAGCAGGTGACAGTAGCTGTAGGGAGGAATGCCAGCGATCTTCAGGAAGTCCGAGATGTGCACATCCCCAGCAATGTCACTGGCTATGTGACGCTGCTGGAAAATGCCAACGTCAGTCAGCTCTGTAAGTCCAACAGAACTGAGGGGATAGGGAAACCAATACTGAATTTTTTGTTTGTGCTCGACAGATGTCCAGATTAACATAAAGCGTTGTCTTAGCGATGGCTGCGACACTAGAATTCATGGTCTCAGGGCTGTTGGCTTTCAGAGAGTTAAGAAGTCTGGGGTCTCAGTCTCAGATGCTTCTGCAATATGGTATTGGTCTCTGCTGACATCTCTGGTGACGGCTTCTATGGAGACAAATCCCGCCTTTGTCCAGACAGTGCTGCACAATACTCAGTAAGTCATTCTCTCTATGTTCCAGCCCCCTCTTCTGATTACATTTTACATTTTCCTCTTCTAGGAAGGCGCTGCGGCACATGCCTCCACTCTCTCTCTCACCAGGATCTACAGATTTCTCAACTTTCCTCTCCCCTAATGTGCTGGAAGAAGTGGACAGTTTCCTCATAAGGATAACTAGGTAAAATCAAGGCTGATGAGGGTAAACTCTGTAGAAGTGAAAAGTTTTTGCTCTTTGCTTATAGCTGCTGTTCTACCCCAGAGGTAGAACTGACTCTTCTGGCTTTTGCTCTCGCAAGAGGAAGTGTTGCCAAAGTCATGAGCTCTCTATGCACCATCACTGACCATCTGGACACGCAGTATGATGCCTCATCCCTCATCTTGTCCATGGCGTCAGTCAGACAGAACCTGCTCCTCAAATATGGTAAATATGGTAAAACATGGGGGTGATAGAAACTTACAGCTTGGTCTTCCTTTTCTTTGGTCAGGTAAACCTCTCCAGTTGACTCTTCAGGCATGTGATGTCAAAGGAAAAGAAGATAAGTCTGGACCCGAAAACCTCCTTGTTGAACCGTGGACAAGGGATGGTGAGTGGTGGGTCTGTCTGTTTCTAGTGTGCAGTTCCCTAACTTGAGTTTTCCCTTTTTTCAGGTTTTCTTACGGAAACTGGAAAAACCAGAGCCAGCACTATTTTTTCTACCGGAACTGAATCTGCCTTCCAAGTTACACAGATAAGAATTATGGTAATTTTCGTGCTACCTTCTTTAAGCAATGTTTGATAGACTTCATCCTAATCTCTGTTTCCAGGTTCGACGTGGTGGCATTGGTGCCCAGTGTGGGTTGGTGTTTGCCTATAACTCATCTTCAGATAAATTTTGTGCGGAAGAACACTTCAAAAGGTTTGAAAAATATGACAAATGGAAGCTTCAGGAGCTCAGGCAATTTGTAAAAAGCAGGTAAGAAGGTAAAAAATCTTTGTAGAACAAAGAAAATGTTTTGTGAATACTCTTGTCTTTACAGGATTGGTTGCTCATCTGATGACCTTGGAGAGGATGATCCTATTGGCTGGTTTGAACTGGAAGAAGAATGGGATGAAGCAGATGTGAAGCTGCAACAGTGCAGAGTTGCCAAAGTAAGCATTAGTGCGTCGTTTGCCCACTCCCCTCTTCTATTGAAATCTCTCTTGTCCTGTCCAGTATTTGATGGTGAAGTTCCTCTGCACCCGTCAGGAGTCAGCAGAGCGCTTGGGAGTGCAAGGCTTGACCATCAGTGGGTACCTCCGGCCTGCAAGAGCAGAAGCAGAACAGAGCGTCACCTGTGCACACTGCAGAAAGGACACAGAGGAGAGTGTCTGTGGGGCCACGTTGCTCCTCAGGACCCTTCAGTTTATCCAGCAGCTCGCCCATGACCTGGTAGGGCTTCCTCAGTTGTTAGACGGCATTCCTTTTATTTATTCTGATCTTTATAATTTTTTAGGTGCAGCAGAAGGAAAGTGGCTTAAAATATAAATCTTTTCTGGACTTCGCGGGTCTTGATTTGCAGATCTTCTGGAATTTTTACAGTAAATTAAAGCAAAAGTAGGTCAGAATTTGTTATAAGGTGATAAGCATTTGCTCTCTGATGTTTTTTGTCTTTCTGTAGCCCGAGGGAAGAATGCGTCTCTGCCCAAACCCTGCTTCTGCAGCTACTCCAGAGCTGCTTCTCTGTGCTGCAGGGAGATGTACTGGCTGCTTCTGAGGAGGAAAAGGCTCCAATCCAAAGCCCTAAAGGAGTAGAGGCTGCCAAGGAGCTGTACACACACTTGTGTGATGGTAGGGATTTGGGTTTTCTCTTTAATACAACCATGAAAGCTGATGCCATTGTTCATTTTATCAGTGGTGGACAAGGTGGATGGAGACTCTGTGCCCATGGAGATACTAAAACAAGAAGTCAGGAATACCCTTCTCAATGGGGCTGCCATCTTCTTTCCTAATCGACAGACCCGACGGAACCATCTCTTCACCATGATGGTAATTATTACTAAAAGTCTGGATTCAATGTCATTTTCTGAATATACAATTTCTGGTTTTCTAGAAGAATGTCACCGAGCAGGAGCACAAGCAGTCCCTGCAGCTCACTTTCCGTTCACTGTGCACGTATTTTAGGTAAGCTGATCGTTCTTTTTAATTGTCGGATACCAGGTGTCATGACTAATTTGTATCCTTTCAGTGACAAGGATCCAGGCGGCCTTCTTCTTTTACCTGAGAAGAACGACCTGGCCAAGATGAACATCAGTGAAGTCCTGGCGGTCATGGACACTCTCGTCTCTGTTGCTGCTCGAGAGGTATCCAGTGGCTGCCTCCCTGTTTTCTTTGTCGAACACTTTCTGTTTGTCTCCTCCCTTGTAGTGCGAGCTGTTAATGCTCAGTGGGGCCCCAGGGGAGGTGGGCTCTGTGCTCTTCTCCCTGTTCTGGTCCGTCCAAGGCAGCCTGCTATCCTGGTGCTACCTGCAGCTGAAGAGCACGGACTCTGGAGCCAAAGATCTTGCCGTGGACCTTATTGAAAAATGTGAGTTTCAATATAAAATCCATGAAAACAGATAATATATTAATTATTTTCTTTGTTTCGGTAGATGTGGGCCAGTTTCTGGCAAGCATGAGAGCGATTTTGGAATCCCTTTTCTCACAGTACAGTGGAAAAACCATAGTAGAAAGATTATGTAACTCAGTGTTTTCAATGGCAGCTCGTCAACTGGTAAGAAAAACTAGCAGCTATTTGTAAAGAACGGACGCTGAGTGCTTCATCCATCTTCCATTAGGTTATCTTCCTGCTGGACTTCTGCACTTTAGACATCCCACACTGCGTGCTCTTGAGAGAGTTCAGCGTCCTCACAGAACTCCTGAAGAAGCTCTGTAGTGGCCCCGAAGGAGGACTGAGGAAGGTAACTCGAGTCAGCACTTGAGCCGCCCCGTGCTTTCTTTCCCCTGGCTCATTTGTTATCATAGCTGGATGTTGAGACCTGGCAACAGGAACAGCCTGTGGTGTTACATACGTGGACGAAGGAATCTGCCCACAACTATGAAAATAATTGCCATGAGGTATCCGTCTTTGTTAGCCCAGGGGCAACCTATTTTGAAGTGGAATTCGATGACAGGTGTGAAACTGAAAAAAGGTAAGACTTCTATATTCTTTCACCCCCAAGCGGAAGGAAGCTAATAGAGGTTATGCCTTCACAGGTATGATTATCTGGAATTTACCGACGCTAGAGGTCGGAAAACACGCTATGACACAAAAGTTGGCACTGATAAATGGCCCAAGGTGAGTGATAGTCCCAGAAAGAGGTACCTACTTGTCTGACCACATGATTTCTGTTTGTCTCTAGAAAGTGACCTTCAAGGCCGGTCCTCGGTTGCAGTTCCTCTTTCACTCTGACAGCAGTCACAACGAATGGGGCTACAAATTCACTGTCACTGCCTGTGGGCTGCCCGATGTTGCCGTGTCTTGGGGGCTGGATTTACAGCTCCTCGTCTCCCGGCTGATGGGACGCCTGGCTTCCCAGTGCATGGCGCTCAAGTCTGTGCGCCGTAAGTGCACATCCCTGTGCTTTCCCTTCTTATAGAACTGTCATATGTCTTCTTCTCTTTCTAGAGTTAGGAAGTAACATGGTAGTACCTCAGGCAAAAATGGCATTAGTCCTAAGCTCCCCACTGTGGAAACCTGTCTTCAGGCATCAGGTTTGTCCAGAGTTGGAATTAGAAGCAAGCTGGCCCACTCACCCACACCGGAATAGTAAGGAGGTATTTACTCTTCCGTTTTCTTTCTATTTAGATTAAATGTGATGGGTTTATTTTTTGTTTCCAGGTTAAGAACATTCCTGACGACCCCTGCCGCCATTTTCTTCTTGATTTTGCCCAGTCAGAGCCTGCTCAGAACTTCTGTGGGCCATATTCAGAACTTTTCAAAGGATTCATACAGGCATGTAGAAAACAGGCCCCAAAGACAGATATAGTTGCTGGTTCCACTATTGATCAAGCTGTGAACGCCACCTTTGCTGCTCTGGTGTATCGCACTCCAGATTTATATGAGAAGCTGCAAAAATATGGTAACTTTATTACAGGGAATATTTTTGATCTGAATGTAATCTCCATCTCTGCTTCTCTCCCCAGTCAACAGTGGGGGCAAAATAGCCCTGAGTGAAGAGTTTGCCCAGGTTTATTCCTTGGCAGATGGGATTCGAATATGGATGGTAAGATTTTCTTTGCATGTGATTTTGCTATAAGCATAATGATGTGGCTCAAATTCTCCCCTAGTTAGAGATGAAGCAGAAGTCCCTGATGAGCCTGGGGAATGAAGCAGAAGAAAAACATAGTTCAGAAGCTACTGAGGTGAACCCTGAGAGCCTGGGTGAGTGTGCTAACACCAGCTGTTGTCCCTGATTTTTTCAATTATGATTCTTGTTTGCATCTAGCAAAAGAGTGCATTGAGAAGAGTCTTCTATTACTAAAATTTCTGCCCACGGGCATAAGTTCAAAAGAAAGCTGCGAAAAGTTGGAGACTGCTGATGAAACCAGTCATCTCCAGCCACTCAACAAGCGTCAGAGGACAAGCTCTGTGGTGGAAGAGCATTTCCAAGCCTCAGTATCTCCCACTGAAGCCGCACCCCCTGCCACAGGAGACCAGAGTCCTGGCCTGGGCACCCAGCCAAAGCTGCCATCCAGCAGTGGCCTTCCTGCTGCAGACGTGTCCCCTGCCACAGCTGAAGAGCCCTTGTCACCTTCCACACCCACCCGCCGGCCTCCCTTCACCCGAGGGCGACTCCGGCTGCTCTCCTTTCGATCCATGGAGGAGGCCAGACTGGTGCCCACAGTGAAAGAGAAATACCCTGTGCTGAAGGACGTCATGGACTTCATTAAGGATCAGTCGCTCTCGCACAGGAGGTAAGCCCGTTGTTACCTTCCTGTCGCTTTCTCTGGGTGTTCCTGACTTGCATTGTGTCTCCAGTGTTGTGAAGGTTCTTTCCCTGAGGAAAGCCCAGGCCCAGAGCATCCTGGAAGTCCTGAAGATAACTCAGCACTGTGCAGAATCCCTTGGGCAGCCCCACTGCTTCCATCCACCTTTCATACTTTTCCTGTTGGAACTTCTGACCTGTCAGAAAGATTTTACCAAGTAAGTACAAAGGACAGGTCCAGAAGGAAAACTTAAGTGAATCAGTGATTTCCTCTGTTTCTAGTTATTTTGGACACCTGGAAGGCTGTGGTGCTGATCTACACAAAGAAATTCGAGACACTTACTATCAACTTGTTCTGTTTTTGGTCAAAGCAGTTAAAGGATTTAGTAGCCTAAATGACAGGTACTGGATAACTTTATCATTTCTAGAGAAAACTCTGCTAATGGTCACTTTCATGGCCCTTTAGGTCCTTGCTCCCTGCCTTATCCTGTGTTCAGACAGCCCTGCTTCATCTTTTGGATATGGGCTGGGAACCCAATGATCTCGCCTTCTTTGTTGATATTCAGTTACCAGATCTCCTCATGAAAATGTCACAGGAGAATATAAGTGTCCATGACAGTGTGATCAGGTAAGAGCACGGTCCTGCGCTCTGCAGTTCCTCATGCTTTTCTCTCTTTATGTCCTTCTTTCAGCCAATGGAGTGAAGAAGATGAGCTTGCTGATGCCAAGCAGAATTCAGAATGGATGGATGAGTGTCAGGATGGCATGTTTGAGGCCTGGTATGAAAAAATAGCCCAGGAAGATCCAGAGAAGCAGAGGAAAGTAAGACCTCTCAACTAGAGTACTCTGAAGTGTATCAGTTAATTGTATATGTTTGGCCTTACAGATGCACATGTTCATTGCTCGCTACTGTGACCTGTTAAATGTGGACATCTCTTGTGATGGGTGTGATGAGATTGCCCCCTGGCATCGATACCGCTGTCTGCAGTGCAGCGACATGGATCTCTGCAAAACTTGCTTCCTAGGTAAATTTCATGAACTGGGTACGCCGTATCCATCATCCCCTCACACTGCTGTGTTTCTCCTCAGGTGGGGTGAAGCCTGAGGGCCACGGAGACGACCATGAAATGGTCAACATGGAGTTTACCTGTGACCACTGCCAGGGTTTGATCATAGGCCGGAGGATGAACTGCAATGTTTGCGATGACTTTGATCTTTGCTACGGATGCTATGCAGCGAAGAAATACTCCTACGGGTATGTCTCAAGTGACCGTCGCCACCAAGCCTTTGTAAGCTTTAAATGTGTCTTGCCTTTGCAGCCATTTGCCTACCCACAGCATCACGGCCCACCCAATGGTAACCATTCGGATCAGTGACCGGCAGAGGCTCATCCAGCCATATATCCATAACTACTCCTGGCTGCTCTTTGCTGCCCTGGCTCTCTATAGCGCCCACCTGGCCAGTGCAGAGGATGTGGATGGGGAGAAGCTGGACCCCCAGACGCGCAGCAGTGCCACCACCCTGCGGAGCCAGTGCATGCAGCTCGTCGGGGACTGTCTGATGAAGGCTCATCAGGGAAAAGGTGACTTCCCAATGCACAGAAACCAAAACCAGTCTAACCATTCTCTGATTTGCTTCCCACATAGGCCTTAAAGCTCTAGCTTTGCTGGGTGTATTGCCAGATGGGGACTCGAGCCTAGAAGATCAGGCCCTACCAGTCACTGTGCCCACCGGAGCGTCAGAGGAGCAGCTAGAGAAGAAAGCTGTCCAGGGTGCTGAGCTGTCAGAAGCAGGCAATGTAAATGACGATTCTTTACTACACAGAATCACACCTTAATTCTTTTACACTTTTGTTTTTTTAGGGAAAGAGAGCTGTTCATGAGGAAATCAGACCTGTAGATTTCAAGCAGAGAAATAAGGCAGATAAAGGTGTATCATTATCGAAGGATCCTTCATGCCAGACCCAAATTTCAGATTCACCTGCAGATGCTAGCCCACCTACAGGACTTCCAGGTAAAGACTATTTGACCATTATCTTCATCTCTGGCAAATTCTGAAAGTTTGTTTTACCACTTAGATGCTGAAGATTCAGAAGTGTCATCTCAGAAGCCCATAGAGGAAAAAGCAGTTACTCCAAGCCCTGAGCAAGTGTTTGCTGAGTGTTCCCAGAAGAGGATTTTGGGATTACTAGCAGCCATGTTACCTCCCTTAAAGTCGGTAAGGGCAATTTATTTTTAAAAGTGGGGGTGTACTGAACAGATTTCTCTCCCTCTCTTGGCAGGGCCCCACGGTTCCCCTGATAGACCTGGAGCACGTCCTTCCACTCATGTTTCAGGTTGTCATCTCAAACGCAGGCCACCTGAATGAAACCTACCATCTCACCCTGGGTCTTCTCGGCCAGTTAATTATCCGTCTTTTGCCAGCAGAGGTAGACGCCGCAGTGATCAAAGTCCTCTCAGCCAAACACAACCTGTTTGCTGCAGGGGACAGTTCCATTGTGCCAGATGGCTGGAAAACCACCCACCTGCTCTTTAGCCTGGGAGCTGTGTGTCTGGACAGGTAGCCTTGGTCCTCGCTCCTCTAACCACCTGGTACTGCCCCTAATGGAGCTCTTGCCTTCCAGCCGGGTGGGCTTGGACTGGGCGTGCTCCATGGCAGAGATCCTGCGGTCACTCAACAGTGCCCCACTGTGGCGTGATGTCATTGCCACCTTCACAGACCACTGCATCAAGCAGCTGCCATTCCAGCTGAAGCACACCAACATCTTCACCCTGCTCGTGCTGGTTGGCTTCCCCCAGGTACCACACTCTGAAGGCCTGAGGGCCTGGTCTTGCCTTTCTGTCTCTGTCTACCACGTTCTAGGTCCTCTGTGTGGGAACCCGCTGCGTTTATATGGATAATGCCAATGAACCCCATAATGTGATCATCTTGAAGCACTTTACTGAGAAGAACAGGGCTGTGATTGTTGATGTCAAAACTCGGAAGAGGAAAACAGGTACCATGCGTAATTATTTTTTTCTAAGAATGCCTTTCTTTTTCTGCCTGATGTCACCCTTCAGTGAAGGACTACCAGCTGGTCCAGAAGGGAGGAGGACAAGAGTGTGGTGACTCTCGGGCCCAGCTGAGCCAGTACTCCCAGCACTTTGCCTTTATCGCCAGTCACCTTCTGCAAAGCAGCATGGACAGCCATTGTCCCGAGGCAGTAGAAGCAACTTGGGTCCTGTCCCTGGCCCTGAAAGGATTGTATAAAACACTAAAGGTAATGGGGAGCTTCTCCAGTTGGCAGTGGATCAGTCACACATCATTCTTCTTCTGCTTGGCAGGCTCACGGTTTTGAGGAGATCCGTGCTACTTTCCTTCAGACCGATTTGCTGAAGTTGCTGGTGAAAAAGTGCAGCAAAGGGACTGGCTTTAGTAAAACGTGGCTCCTCCGGGACCTGGAAGTAAGAGACGAGAGGGACTCCTGCTCCTCTTTCTCACATTCAGCTGGATTTTCTTTCTGTGTAGATTTTGTCCATCATGCTGTACTCCTCAAAAAAGGAGATCAACGCTTTGGCTGAGCACGGAGACCTAGAGCTGGATGAGCGAGGGGACCGAGAGGAAGAGGTGGAACGGCCAGTCAGCAGCCCTGGCGACCCAGAGCAGAAAAAGCTGGACCCCCTTGAGGGCCTGGATGAGCCCACCAGAATATGTTTCTTGGTGTGTTCTTGAGTCATCTTGTGGCTTAGGAGGGTTCTTGTCTGCGTCCTCCCCTGGCCTCCAGATGGCTCATGATGCCCTCAATGCCCCTCTGCACATTCTCCGGGCCATATACGAACTGCAGATGAAAAAGACCGATTATTTCTTCCTGGAGGTTCAGAAGAGGTAAGGGACATTTCCGTGCAGCTGAAGTGTGGTTGGTACTCAACTTTGTGCTGCCCTTCTGCAGGTTTGATGGTGATGAGCTCACCACAGATGAAAGGATACGGTCCCTGGCTCAGCGGTGGCAGCCCAGTAAGAGTCTGAGGCTGGAAGAACAGAGCGCCAAAGCTGTGGATACAGACATGATTATCCTGCCATGCTTGGTATGTCACCCGACCTCGGACCCAAAGTATCTAGACCTCTGTAATGGTGGTCTTGGGTTTGCAGTCCCGGCCTGCACGCTGTGACCAAGCCACTGCTGAATCGAACCCTGTGACCCAGAAGCTGATCTCCAGCACAGAGAGCGAACTGCAGCAGAGCTATGCCAAGCAGCGCCGTAGCAAGAGCGCCGCCCTCCTGCACAAGGAGCTGAACTGCAAGAGTAAGAGGGCTGTCCGGGACTACCTCTTCCGAGTGAACGAGGCCACAGCTGTCCTGTACGCCCGCCACGTGCTTGCATCCCTGCTCGCCGAGTGGCCTAGCCACGTGCCAGTGAGCGAGGACATCCTGGAGCTCAGTGGCCCTGCCCATATGACCTACATTTTGGATATGTTCATGCAGCTGGAAGAAAAGCATGAGTGGGAGAAGGTAGTTATGCAGACTGAGCTTGTGCTCACCCAGGCCCTGACCTTATCTGTCTGCTTCCCACCAGATCCTGCAGAAAGTGCTCCAGGGCTGCCGAGAGGACATGCTGGGGACCATGGCCCTGGCTGCATGCCAGTTCATGGAGGAGCCAGGAATGGAGGTGCAAGTGAGGGAGTCGAAACACCCGTATAACAACAACACCAACTTCGAGGTAAGCCTGGGGCCGGCAGGCCCCATAAGAGCCGACAGATGTGTTCTCCATTTCCCCTCCCTAGGATAAAGTTCACATTCCTGGTGCCATCTACCTCTCAATCAAATTCGACTCTCAGTGCAACACAGAGGAGGGCTGTGACGAGTTAGCCATGTCCAGCAGCAGTGACTTCCAGCAAGACCGACACAGCTTCAGCGGGTCTCAGCAGAAGTGGAAAGATTTTGAACTTCCAGGTAGTGAAACAAATACTCGATTAGATAGGTTCTCCTGATGGGCCTCTGATCCTTGTGTGCCTAGGAGACACTCTGTATTACCGCTTCACCTCCGACATGAGCAACACCGAGTGGGGCTACAGATTCACCGTGACGGCCGGACACCTGGGGCGGTTCCAGACAGGTGTGTGCTCTGGGCTTTGCGTTCACACCATCTTTATATATCCGTGTTTTGGGGTGTTGGCCAGGATTCGAGATTTTGAAGCAGATGTTGTCAGAAGAAAGGGTCGTGCCTCATCTCCCATTGGCAAAAATTTGGGAATGGCTGGTGGGCGTGGCCTGTCGCCAGACTGGCCATCAACGATTAAAAGCCATCCACTTACTTCTGAGGATTGTGCGATGCTGCGGCCACAGGTAAGCGGTGTCCCGGATGGCAGCCCTTTGCCTAAACTGACCACCTCCGGGGCTCCTCCTGCAGTGACCTGTGTGACCTTGCGCTGTTGAAGCCCCTGTGGCAGCTCTTTACCCACATGGAGTACGGCCTGTTTGAGGACGTGACGCAGCCCGGCATCCTCCTTCCCCTGCATCGTGCCCTCACTGAGCTCTTCTTCGTCACCGAGAACCGTGCCCAGGTGAGGCCTGAGGTCTGGGCAGGGAGCCCGGTTGTCACTCACAGCCCCTGCTCTCTCTCTGCAGGAGCTTGGCGTGCTGCAGGATTACCTGCTGGCCCTAACCACGGACGACCACCTTCTCCGCTGTGCGGCACAGGTACTCTCTCCACCCCAACAGAGCTGGCCCCCGACATTGGCGACAACTCTTTTTCCCTCTACAGGCTCTGCAGAACATTGCTGCCATCAGCCTGGCCATCAACTACCCAAACAAGGCCACCCGCCTCTGGAATGTGGAGTGTTAGCCCTTGGTGGGGCGTGCATGGGACTAGTTCATCTGCCACAGGGATTTTAGAGCAGACATCTAACCTCATTCAGGAAAACTCCTGTAGCGCCAGTGCCCAGCTCTCCTTGAGCTGACCACTCCAGTTAGGATGCCAAGCAGCCACGTCTCCAAGAGCTCCCGTGCGTAGGCTGGACACAAGCACAGGCTGTAGCATGGTGAAAATAAGCCAAGCAGTGCAGAATGCCTCAGAAAGGGTGGGCAGGGGGCCCTTAAGAAGGTTCAGAGACCAGCCTTCTCCAGAGGCTGTCACTGCAGGAGCCGTGGGCCTGGGAAGACTTGGAAGCGGCCTCTCTCAACTGGTTTCTGTCTCCGTGGAGCTGGAACTGCCTGCACTTGCCTTCAGAGGGAGGCACAGTCCACCCAGATCCACCTTTCCAGCAAGACCCCCAGTGGCTGCCCAGCCTGGGAGCACCTCTTTGCTTTTCACACCAAACCAAAACTGGCGAGAGCCCCTCCTAGCCACCAGTGATCCCCAAGCATCCAGTACAGAACCAGGCATCGAGCTAGCTCCCTGCACGGCCGCACCCTCCCAGAGAACTCCTTGAGGAGAACAAGTGCCCTTGGGGACAGCCGGCAGGCGCCCCTGTACGTCTGCTCATGCACCAGGCAGCACAGCCGCAGTTCCTCAGTTGTTGTTTTGACATATTTCAGTTTCCACCTCACGTTTTTAGAGCAGAACCACACTGTCTCCCTGGAGGGGCTCGAGGGCATGACCGGGGACTGACCATTCTGTGAAAGGAGCAGAATGTGAGGAGCACGCGTGAGCTTATGTACCGTGAAGATGATCAGAGGATATCTTATTTTAAGAGTAAAAACCCACATAATTTTATTTCTGCTTGATAGTCATGGTAGTCTGTCATACCCACCTCTGGGACTCTGCGTGGCTGTTTGGCTGTCACTTGTAGCAATAACGACATTAGTTCTAGTCAGTGCTGTTTTACATTTTTCTTTTGATGGGTTTAGTCTTGCCCTGGAGTGCCGATGATGATTCTCCCTCCAGAGCCACGCTTGGGAACATGAAGCAAGTCTGGCGTGTGGGCTGCGTGCCGGCCTTAGTGGGACCCGTGGGGTTGGAGCATGCCTTTAGGGGCAGTGTCTGGGCCGAAGCACGTCCCACCACACAGTGCCAGAGCCAGAGAAGGGGCCCCACCACCAAGGCCAAGCTTGACCAGGTCAGCATTGCCATGGCCCAGTGTGCCCCGTGGCCTCTGAAGATCCCTCTGTGCAGGGTCTGCAGGGATCTGGATTGCAAGGGCCCAAGTCTGCAGGTCTGGAAGCATCTTCCTATAAGAGCACTTTCGCCTTCTGGGTCAGGACTCCAAGGTGCAGCGGGCTTCACAGCCCTACAATTGGGTTCTCAGCTAAGCCCCAGAGTTCTGGTAGAACCATCCCGGGGCGGGTGGAGGGTGGGATTTAAGGGAGACGGGAACACATGGGGCAGGTCCTGGAACTTGGTGGCCTGAGGACTGAGGCCATTGCCCTGGTGGAAAGGCCTGGCCTGGTTCCTGTGGCTTGGGACCTGAATAGGCAGGTGCTGCTGGCTCCGTAGAAACCCTTTTCCCATCTTTTGCTCTTTGCCAAACCTACCTTGCTTTGGGAGCTGCCTGCACCACCCCAGAGAAGGCCCCACCTTCTTCATCCCTCAGACCCGAGGAGGCCTCCCAGTAAGGAGTTTCCCAAGAGGGGACTCACAGGAAACAAGTCTTAGTGCTTGGGAGGGAGGCCCCGCTGCGTGCTCAGACTCACAGCCAACCTGGAAGGTAGACGAGATAGCGCCACCCACGCCCCTCCACACCCCAGACTCCGAGTAAAGCGGGCGGTAGGGCCGGAGTCACCTCCCCTATGGCAGTGGCCGCCGCTGTACTCCATCCTCCCGTCAGGAAGATCAGCTGTAAATAAACGCTGGGCTCCCCAGAGCACCTGTCCGCCCACTGCCCTTGCTGTTCTGGGATCTTCGCTGCAGTTCACGGGAAACAAGCCTGAGTCCGCTCGCACCCGCGGCTGCTCTCCCGGCTCGGCCCGGCCGCCTCTGTCTCCGGCCACCGGGTGGCGCTGCCGAGCCAGAGCCGCCGCGTCCCGGCGCTTTCCAGGAGCCCCAGGCCCGGAGGAGGCGAAGCCCGCAGAGCAAAGGTGGAAACACGTGCCTACGCTGTAAAGAAATCCTGTTCCAGAGCATACCTGTTGTACAAACAGACACTGTTCCTAACGAGAGGAGTGACGTATTTTCATCACCGTTTTTAATTTGTTTTCTTACGGGTTTACGATTTTGAATTTTTCTTATTTGGTTGAAAGAATTTTGATTCTATCAGCCTGAGTGAGTTCAGCCTGTAAAAAGGATGTTAAGCTGTGGGTAAAATATGCAAACGAAAAGAAATATATTGTACAAATTCTATATAATAAGGTACGCCTGTGTGTGGACTGGTCTCTCCCTCCTCC